TGGGTAAGCCTTGAGAGTACAGTATAAGTCTTGATAACATTTTGAGGTTGATAACTAGTTGAAACTGATCTGTTTTCCCGACCTCAACGTAATTGCAAGGTCACTTCAAGAGGGTAAGGGGCTATTGCAACTACCCAAATTCGCTATTGTAGTATAAAAGCTTTAATTAACAGCATGTATAGGAATGCAAAGCTATGTTCTAATGAAACTTTAAAAAGCAGACACAAATATGAATGTCATATAATTGTCATCTGTCGCAAAACTTTTTTTTTAACCTTTGAAAAATGTGAAACCCATTTTTAGCTCCTAGTACAGCAGAACCTGCGGTGGGCTGGATTTGCCCTGAGGGCTGTAGTTTGCCCCTGTGGTACGTATGAAATGCCACAATTTTAAAAAGATGTGTTACGTGTGGGACCATTTGTGGGGCGGTTTATGCTAACTTCCAATACAGTAATATATGTCAACTCGCTTTTGAGTGACATTTAGTCTGGGTGGCCATGCCCAGGAATGGATATAGAGAAAGGGGCGCGGCCGCGCCGGGCACCACCCTCCAAGAGACTGGTATCGCAGCCCCCAGCTCCAAGGAACTCAGCGCAGGCAGGGGCTTCAGGGACGCGGAGAGGGAGGCTTATCTCTGCTGAAAGGGAATAGCGGCCCGCAAACAAGCAAACCAGGACACTGCTCCGAGGTCCCGCCCAGGAAGGCAAAACGAAGTCCCACCGCTCTCACACCCGGCAACCAACCAAGGCACAGCACGCCCCACCAGCAAGCCACGCCTCGCGCATCACGCACGCACGCACGCACGCACACACGTCTGTCGCGGCTTCCCGCCTTGCGCTCCGTCATGCTCTATTGCGCATATCTCGGGGCGGGGGAGGAACGGAGATTGACAAGGAGGCAGAGGCCTGAGCGAGGCGGAAAATCCTCACCCCGGCCCGCGGGTAGACCCAAACTTCTAGCGCGTCACTTCCGCTGGGGGCGGAGCGGGGCGGGGCTGAGTGGGTGGCGACCTAGCTGCTGCGCCAGTGTTTGTGTTGGAAGCTCAGCTGATGCAGGCCGGTTGGAGTGGACGTCATTGCCGGGAACGAGCGAGTCGCCGCTGCAGCCCTAGTGACTGCGGCCTGCATCCCGGTAAGTAGCCGCGAGGGGACAGGGGCGGGACGTTACGTTTATTATTTGTTTTATTTCTCAATAGATTGTCTTCTCCTCCAAGGTCTACATGATTACCTGAAGTTTAATAAGTAAGTGGATCATTCCTTTATTTTGTAATGTCGGCAACAGCTGATCTTTTTACTGTCTTCATAGTTTTGCCTTTCTAGAGTGTTATACAGCTGGAATCATACTGCTATGGTCCGAATGTTTGTGCCTCTCAAAATTCATGTGGAAATCATAACCGCTAAAGTGATGGTATTAAGAGGTAGGTCTTTGGGAGGTGATTAGGTCAGGAGGTTGAATTCTAATTTTTTTTCTTGCCATTTCAGGTAAGACCATGAATTATGGCATTTCTTAAATGAAGCGTTCAAGAAGTGAGAGAATGTCATAGAAAATAAATGATTTTTAAGTTATGTCTATTAATCTGACTGTAGATATATATATTTACCTCCTTAGTAATGCAAGAAGTGTTTGTGGGAAGCAGAGAAGCAAGCAACTGTATTTCTTGTTCTCACCTAAGCATTACTGGAGGATAAGCCACATCAGTCTACAAAGAGGTTTTCATACAAACATAATAAGATGTAAATGGACCAAAAGTGAAGCACATTCTTGCAGTAAGCACTGTTACTCTCCAAGCAACCATGGTTTACATATTGGGATTTTGAAACTTAGCACTTCTGCTCCCAAGGGACTTACAAAAGTGAACATTTGTATGTCCCGTATTAAAAGTACTTTGAACTCTGTTTCAAAGGCTGTTTTTGGCAATCAAAATGAAATGATTTCACGTTTAGCTCAATTTAAGCCAAGTTCCCAAATTTTAAGAAAAGTATCGGATAGTGGCTGGTTAAAACAGAAAAACATCAAACAAGCCATCAAATCTCTGAAAAAATATAGTGACAAATCAGCAGAAAAGAGTCCTTTTCCAGAAGAGAAAAGTCACATTATAGACAAAGAAGAAGATATAGGTAAACGCAGTCTTTTTCATTACACAAGTTCTATAACCACAAAATTTGGAGACTCATTCTACTTTTTATCAAATCATATTAATTCATATTTCAAACGTAAGGAAAAAATGTCTCAACAAAAGGAAAATGAACATTTCCGGGACAAATCAGAACTTGAAGATAAAAAGGTAGAAGAGGGGAAATTAAGATCTCCAGATCCTGGCATCCTGGCTTATAAGCCAGGCTCAGAATCTGTACATACGGTGGACAAGCCTACAAGTCCTTCTGCGATACCTGATGTTCTTCAAGTTTCAACTAAACAAAGTATTGCTAACTTTCTTTCTCGTCCCACGGAAGGTGTACAAGCTTTAGTAGGTGGTTATATTGGTGGACTTGTCCCCAAATTAAAGTATGATTCAAAGAGTCAGTCAGAAGAACAGGAAGAGCCTGCTAAAACTGATCAGGCTGTCAGCAAAGACAGAAATGCAGAGGAGAAAAAGCGTTTATCTCTTCAGCGAGAAAAGGCAAGTTGTTCAGTGTGCTTTTCGGTTCTATTTCTAATCATATCTATTTAATATGTCTTTGTAGATTATCGCAAGGGTGAGTATTGATAACAGGACCCGGGCATTAGTTCAGGCATTAAGAAGAACAACTGACCCAAAGCTCTGCATTACTAGGGTTGAAGAACTGACTTTTCATCTTCTAGAATTTCCTGAAGGAAAAGGAGTGGCTGTCAAGGTAATTTCTAATTTATTTAATCTAGTTTTGTCAAAGCAACAAAGTATCTTTTCTCTCAATATAGGAAAGAATTATTCCATATTTATTACGACTGAGACAAATTAAGGATGAAACTCTTCAGGCTGCAGTTAGAGAAATTTTGGCCCTAATTGGCTATGTGGATCCAGTGAAAGGGAGAGGAATCCGAATTCTCTCAATTGATGGTGGAGGAACAAGGTAAGGCTAGGAACATGATTCTTTTTTTTTTTAATTGTCATTTTGTCTTTAATCTTTTCTGTAGGGGCGTGGTTGCTCTCCAGACCCTACGAAAATTAGTTGAACTTACTCAGAAGCCAGTTCATCAGCTCTTTGATTACATTTGTGGTGTAAGCACAGGTAATTATTATTATATGGAAGTGGTGCATTCTCACTGATAAAAGCTAAGGATTCTTTTTTCCAGGTGCCATATTAGCTTTCATGTTGGGGTTGTTTCATATGCCCTTGGATGAATGTGAGGAACTTTATCGAAAATTAGGATCAGATGTATTTTCACAAAATGTCATTGTTGGAACAGTAAAAATGAGTTGGAGCCATGCATTTTATGACAGTCAAACATGGGAAAACATTCTTAAGTAAGTTACAATTACTCTTTTTAAATCTTCTGGATATAACTTATTTTTTTCTCCTTTAATAAAGGGATAGGATGGGATCTGCACTGATGATTGAAACAGCAAGAAACCCCACATGTCCTAAGGTAAGCTTAGAGTCTCTTAAATATAACACCTAATGATGGAATTGTTCACTTTTTCATTCACTAGGTAGCTGCTGTAAGTACCATAGTAAATAGAGGGATAACACCCAAAGCTTTTGTGTTCAGAAACTATGGTCATTTTCCTGGAATCAACTCTCATTATTTGGGAGGCTGTCAGTATAAAATGTGGCAGGCCATTAGAGCCTCATCTGCTGCTCCAGGCTACTTTGCAGAATATGCATTGGGAAATGATCTTCATCAAGTAAGTTGACTTGTATGTCTTATTTTTTTAAAAAAAGTTTCTTTTTTTAACTTGTATTTTGCAGGATGGAGGTTTGCTTCTGAATAACCCTTCGGCATTAGCTATGCATGAGTGTAAATGTCTTTGGCCAGATGTGCCGTTAGAGTGCATAGTATCCCTGGGCACTGGACGTTATGAGAGTGATGTGAGAAACACGGTAACATACACAAGCTTGAAAACTAAACTTTCTAATGTTATCAACAGTGCTACAGATACAGAAGGTTAGTCTTGTTTGCTGCTTTAAAATACTTCATCCCCTTATCCTTTTCTTTTTTGCTTTAACAGAAGTCCATATAATGCTTGATGGCCTGTTACCTCCTGACACCTATTTTAGATTCAATCCTGTAATGTGTGAAAACATACCTCTAGATGAAAGTCGAAATGAAAAGCTGGATCAGCTGCAGTTGGAAGGGTTGAAATACATAGAAAGAAATGAACAAAAAATGAAAAAAGTTGCAAAAATATTAAGTCAAGAAAAAACAACTCTGCAGAAAATTAATGATTGGATAAAATTAAAAACTGATATGTATGAAGGACTTCCATTCTTTTCAAAATTGTGATGAGTATATGCTTATGTTCTCATAAATGAAGGTCTGTTTAGAAGATCAACCACATTCAATAAGGAATTGTGGGGTTCGACATGAGTTAACTTTGAAATACGTATGAATTCTGGAGAATCCTGAAAAAGACGGTGCTTCAACCAGCTTGCATAGCACAGAGAATATTCTTGGTTACAGAATTCATATGGGAACTAGGCTTTTAAGATGTTAATAATTAGCTAAGCTTTAGTAACCCTTACTGTGCTAGTAGATTTTAGTAGATATTGGTGTTATATTGTTTGATGTTTGAAAATATATTAATATATGTGCCGAACAAGAAACCGAAAGCTATATTGTACTGTGTATTTTTACTTTAGTCCTCATAATCATGTTGAATTTATGTGATCATTGATTTTATTTCATATGGAAAAGCTAATTTCTTCTTAAATTTACATTACCTAATATTCTCACTAGCTATGTTCTCCAATCCACACTGCCTTTTATTGTAATATCATCTAAATAGATGCAGAAAAATGGAATTTTCTCTATTAAAGTATTTTACATTTGACATAAAAAAGAACCAGATACAGTTTTCTATTCAGATATGTTTATTTTAACATTGTTTGGTTAAAAAAGGTGAAGTTCCAGTCAACCACTTTTTACCCCTGAAATTTCAAGATAATGCTATATTAACTTTTCCAGATCTAACACTAGCTTATTCTTCCCTGTTATAAAATGGTTTGAACTTACTGAGGAGATATTCCTATCATTAACAAAAATAAACTATTTAAATAATCTGTTGTTAAAAGGCTAATGTCATTTTAAAATTAATTTTTGTTCATAATGTAGCTCCCCTTTAGCCTTTGAATACACCTGGCAGCAGTATGCTTAAAAATAAGAAGTTAGTTGCCTGGCGCAGTAGCTCACACCTGTAATCCCAGCACTTTGGGAGGCCGAGGCAGGCAGATCACCTGACGTCAGGAGTCCAAGACCAGCCTGGCCAACACGGTGAAACCTCGTCTCTAATAAAAATACAAACATTAGCCCGGCATGGTGGTGCACACCTATAGTCCCAGCTACTCGGGAGGCTAAGGCAGGAGAATGGCTTGAACCTGAGAGACGGAGGTTGCAGTGAGCCAAATAGCGCCAGTGCACTCCAGCCTAGGCGACACAGCGAGACTCCATCTCAAAAAAAAAAAAAAAAAAAAGAAGAAGTTAGGCTTGTTTTACCTTATTAACTCCTTTGAACTGTCTGGATTTCATGGAAGTTGGTAAGATGCACTTACATGGAACATTGTTCATGCCAAACAAACTCATCTTTATTGTATCTATTTGTCACATAAATCCTTACATGGAATGTTTTGATTTCTTAAGAAAAATGAAACAAAGGTTAGCGCCCCTTGTTTTAGACATACAAACTAAAGCTAGACCCTGTTGCCCAGATAGTCATATTGCTTCTTTGCAATATCAATTCACAGAGGCTGTGAGATGTGGTTCAAAGAGTGGAGTCGAGAGTCTGGATGCTAATCCTGCCTTTGCTGCAAGAACCCTTCTGTTTGTTACCTTGAGGAAGGCAAATGTCTGTAGGCTTTGCATATCTCATTTGTAAAATGAGGAAAGGTAGCTGTAAAATTTTCTAACATCCGAATTATATAAACTTTAGACATAGTATAAAATAGGAAACTACCAATGATTTCTAAAGATAATATAGTTCTTTCAGACCACAAATAATACATAATAACATGCAACTAAGAACAACTTGTAAATGCAAGAAAAAAACAAATAATTGGAAATCAGAATATTTCTGGGAATTCTTCGTAATAAAGCAAATTTCAAGCACAATAAAGTAATATTTATGCATATTTACATATTTGCACCTCATCATAAGGTCACTCTAGTCCTAAACTGATGTAGTTCATCTGTTTTACAGCTGAAGTTAAGTATGTCCCTTATTTGTGCTTGGCTTATTTCTTTCTTAAATAATACATTACACAAGTGAACTCTGGCCATGGCTTCTTTCTTTCTTTCTTTTTTTTT